TATTTGTCCCCGTGCTGCATCTCCTTTCTGTTCGGATCCGGATTTGCCATCCCACCCCTATTTTTGTAGTAGAAAATGCCTATTTATCTTTAAAACTCTAACCTACGTTAGTAAAGCTATCCATTCTTCACGCTGTACATCTTGATAAACCATACTTCCAATAGCAATGATTTGCTTTCATGTATGTCTGCCCACTAGACTGGACATTCCTTGAATGGCTCATACCAGGAATATAGTTGGTACTCAATTTGTGGGGAGCAAAGAGAGATAAGCGAATAAATGTCAAGACATAAGAATCTGTAGCTGCTAACTTAAATTTACGGATTTAGTGAAACTACTTCTCACAAGCTACCAAATCACAGTGCCATGGGGCCGCAAGATGATCTCAGTGCCACACCGACACCTGCAGAGTCGCAGGGGGGTCCGACACCCCTCAGAAAGAACTCGCAGACCGTCCGAGAAAGCGAATTCTCCAGGGGATCAGCAGTTAGATGAGGCCCAGGGCAGCCACGAGACCCTCCAGCCAGGGTAGGCGGCTGACCCGCCTCCTGGGATTTGGCCCGTGACAAGCCACGTCGCCAGCTCCGCTCTGAATACCCCCGGCCACGCCACACGAGCGGCCTCAACCCTGAGACGCCCAGGGAACATGAGCTGACCCTCTAGAAGCAAGATGGCGGCCTCCGCTCTCCCCTCCTTCCCCCAAGAACCCCCTCCTGGTCCCCAAAAGAAAGACAAGGACACCGCGGCAACGACGCCGAGATCCGGGAACCTCCGCGAGGCCCGCGGCCACTCCCGAGCCCCCGGGAGATGACTTCACCTCGCGGAGCTCAGAGAGCCGGGGGTGGGGCCGTCGGAAAGACAGCGCGGACAGCCCTCAGCTTGCAGGGGGCGGAGGCCGGGCAGCCTGCGCCCTCCGAGCCACTGTTCTGCGGCCCAGGCCCATGATCACCCTCCTCTCAGCCCACGGACAGGAAGTCGCTCCCCAGCTGCCCCGCCCCGCTCCCCAGCGCCCCGGAAGTGATCTGTGGCGGCTGCTGCAGAGCCGCCAGGAGGAGGGTGGATCTCCCCAGAGCAAAGCGTCGGAGTCCTCCTCCTCCTTCTCCTCCTCCTCCTCCTCCTCCTCCAGCCGCCCAGGCTCCCCCGCCACCCGTCAGACTCCTCCTTCGACCGCTCCCGGCGCGGGGCCTTCCAGGCGACAAGGACCGAGTACCCTCCGGCCGGAGCCACGCAGCCGCGGCTTCCGGAGCCCTCGGGGCGGCGGACTGGCTCGCGGTGCAGGTGAGCGATGCCCGCTCGGGCCGCCCGGGGAGGAAAGAGATTTGTTTGGCTTACGGTTCTGCAGGCTGTACTGGCATGACACCAACATCTGCTTGGCGAGTTGAGGCCTCAGGAAGTTTTTACTCATGGAAGAAGGCGAAGGGTGAGCAGGTGTGACACATGGCAAAAGAAGAGTGAGAGAGAGGAGGAGGTTCTGGGCTCTTTTAAACAACCAGCTCTCATGTGAACTAATAGAGTAAGAACTTGCTCATTACTGTGAGGACAGCACCAAGCCATTCGTGAGGAATCTGCCCTATGACGGAAACATCCCCCGACTAGGCCCGCCTCCAACCTTGGGAATTACATTTCAACATGAAACTTGGAAGAGACACACATCCAAATCATATCAATTACTTCCATCATTGCTTCTCTCAGACTTTCCAGATATACTATTGTGTCATCTGTAAATAGTTTTTTTTCCTTCTTTTCCAGTGTTTATGCCTTTAACTATTTATCTAATTGCACTGACTAATATCTCCAGAACAAGATTAAATAGCAGTGTAACAATGTCTTTAATAGAGGTACTGATTGCTTCATTGTATTATCTTCACCATGGATATACAAATGTGTACATTTCAATGTAGATAATAGTTTGGCTATGTATATACCTTACAAGGGTTGCACACAGTCCTTCGCTGTGTCTTTAAGAGATGCTTATGGAGATTGGCTGGGCGTGGTGGCTAAGGCCTGTAATCCCAGTACTTTGGGAGGCTGAGGCTAGCAGGTAGCTTGAGCTCATGAGTTTGAGACCAGGTCGAGTAAGATGGTGAAACCCTGTCTCTACAAAAAGTACAAAAATTAGCTAAGTATGGTGGCATGTGCTTGTGGTCCCAGCTACTAGGGAGCTGAGGTGGGAGGATCACTTGAGCCCAGGAGGGGAGGCTTCAATGAGCTGAGATCATGCCACTGCACTCCAGGCTGGGTGACAGAGTGAGACCCCATCTCAATTTTTAAAAAATTAAATTTTAACAAAAGATACTTAAGGAGATGGATGTGGTAAGAAGCAGGAAAGGTCAACTTTCCTAGTGCATGGTAGGAAAATACGGTGTTTAGCATGGTAACTGCTCCATGGTTTCTCAGTTTATACAAGCAGCCCTGAGTTTTCTTGCTTCTCTACACAGTTTTCTGGATTTCATTTTGTTTTTTACCCAGCTAGTTATAGATGCCACAGGGTGACCTCCTTTTCCCTTCTAGGCTAAAGCTGTCATAGGTCTATGAAAATCTAGGGATTCCCTTCTAGGCTTCACAGTCTTAAGTGGTGTGTGTGCTTTGCAGATGAGCAAGGCTTGTTTTGTATTGATATGTTGCTGCCTTGACTTCTTGGATTTCTAGATCATATAGCAAGGTAAATGTTAGTCTGTTCTCGCACTGCTATAAAGACATACCCGAGAATGGGTAATTTATAAAGAAAAGAGGTTTAATTAACTCACAGTTCCACATGGCTGGGGAGGCCTCAGGAAACTTAAAATCATGGCAGAAGATGAAGCAGACGTGTCTTACATGTCAGCAGAAAAGAGAGAGAAGGGGAGAGAGAGAATGAGAATTCATGAGAGTGAGCAGGAGCGAGCATGTGCATGCAAGAGCAGGAAAAACTGCCTTATAAAACCATCAGATCTCGTGAGAACTCACTGTCACGAGAACAGCATGGAGGAAACTGCTTCCATGATCCAGTCACCTCCCACCTAGTCCCTCCCTCAACAAGTGGGGTTATGGCGATTATAATTCAAGATGAGATTTTGGTGGGGACACAGCCACACCCTATCAGCAGGTTTGTAATTAGATGAGTTTATCCACTGGGGGGTAATCCTAGAGTACATATCTGTGGGTGGTTCTTGACAAGTGTGTAAGGCCTGGGACATCTGGCTTTGAGGCAGTTCTTTCTCCAGGTTTTATTTATGCGAATCCACTCATCTGGCAGGAATGATTTGTTGGTGTGAAATCAGGTGTTGGCCCAGCATCCTGCACATGTTCCATCCACATGGCAGTGATGGTCATTGCACACCAGTGCTTGGTCTCCCAAGTTCTGGAGAGTGTTTTTATTTCACTGCCATCTAATTTATCCAGAAAGTTCAAGTAGCGTATTTTCTGTAGATTCTTATAATTTCAAGATTACCAGGTCCCTGTGTGAACTCTCAGACCACATCCTGTTGCCTTTCTCTGTCATTCTATTGTTTTCTCTCCCAGGAGGGCTGGGTGGTAGGGTATTTATTAATTTATTGCCCCATATACTAATGAGTTCCTTCCTAGAACTCCTTACAACTCTCAGTCCATGGCCTGTTGTCCATCTTTGCTGTCCCAGGAGTGCTGGTAGGTAGAGTATTTAATGATCTCTTCTTGTCCCTAGGTTGAGGAGCCCTCACTCACCTTGGTCCATTCCTTGGTCCATTCCAGCTGTCTGTTTTCACTTTTCCTGTGACCCATGTCACCTTTTTCTCTCTGGGTCTTGCTGCCTCACTGGTATGAAATTCAGACTTGGGTGGGGCAGACTTGGGGGTTTCCTGCCTTGAAGATCCTCAGATCTTGTCCTGTGGTACATGCAGCTACCCTGATGGCACACTTCAGCAGGAGGGTGATCTTTTCTGTTCTTTTTTGTTGTTGTCTTATTTCCTCTGCCTGCCCCCACCATTTTTAGTCTGAGGGAAATCTGTCTTCCATCATCTTTCTGCCTAAAATATTTAGTCCATCCCCAGAAGTCTTAGGTTTCTGGGACACCAGCCCTAGTCATTTAATGTTTGAATAATTGGTAACCTTCCCACTACCCTATTAATCTCCAAGGTCTTCCTATTTCTTATGTCTACATAATACAGCTAAGACAATTCTCGGTGCCTGCTACTTCATTCTTATTTGCTGCTTGTGATTTTCAGTAGCTTTCTTAGTCCCTAAGAATAAAATAAAACTTGATCATTTTGTTGCTATTTGTTGCCATTTGTTGCTATGCTTATTTATTTTTATGTTTTGTTTTGATCCAGTTCATAAAATCCATTTCTTTGTTTTGTTAAAGTTTCTACTTATCTGGTTACAACTGCTTGTCTTTTTTGCACATTCATTGGTCATTTATATTTCTTAGCCTGTGAATTGTCTTTATTTCCTTTGCTTATTATTTTTCTGTAGTGAGGACTTGAATCTTCTTTATAATAACAGATTTATTGGGATATAATTCACATACCATAAAATTTGCCCTTTTAAATGTGCAGTTTTGCCAGGTGTGGTGGCTCACGCCTGTAATTCCAGCACTTTGGGCAGCCAAGGCAGGCAGATTGCTTGAGTCCAGGAGTTCAACATGGCAAAACCCCATCTCTGCAAAAAATAGAAAAAAATTAGCCAAGCATCTCTACAAAAAATACAGAAAAATCAGCCGAGCATGGTGGCGCGTGCCTGTCTGTAGTCCTAGCTACTCGGGATGCTGAGGTGGGAGGATCGCTTGAGCCCAGGAGGTGGAGGTTGCAGTGAGCCGAGATCGTGCCACTACACTCCAGCCTGGGCAACAGAGCCAGACCTGTCTCGAAAAAGAAAAAGTACAATTTAGTGGTTTTTAATATAGTCAGAGTTGTGCAATTATCACCAATATCTAATTCCAGAACATTTTCATTACTTTCAAAAAGAAAGCCATACTCATTAGTCATCAGTCCTGATTTCTTCTGCCCCTCAGCCCCTGGCAACTACTAATCTATTTTCTCTCTCTACAGCAGTGGTCCCCAACCTTATTGGCACCAGGGACTGGTTTTGTGGAAGACAGTTTTTCCACGGACCAGGGGAAATGGGGAGGAGGATGGCGTTGGGATGAAACTGTTCCACTTCAAATCATCAGGCATTAGTTAGATTCTCATAAGGAGCATACAAACTAGATTGCTCAGGTGCACAGTTCACAATAAGGTTTGTACTCCTATGAGAATCTAATGCCACCACTGATCTGACAGGAGGTGGAGCTCAGGCAGTAATGCTTGCTCACCCTCCGCTCACCTCCTGCTGTGCGGCCCAGTTCCTAACAGGCCACAGACTGGTACCAGTTTGTGGCCCAGGGGTTGGGGAGCCTGCTCTACAGACTTGCCTATTCCAGATAATTTTTGGATTCCATAAATGGAGTCATACAATAGGTGGTCTTTTGTGTCTGGCTACTTTCACCTAACATAATGTTTTCAAGATCATCCATGTTGTAGCATGCGGCAATACTTCATTTGTTCTAATGGCTGAATAATGTTCCATTGTGTGGGTATGCCATAATTTATCCATTCATCAGTTGATGGACATGTGGGTGTTTCTACTTTGGGGCTTATATTGAATAATGTTGACATGAACATTGATGTATGTGTTTTTGCATAGATGTATGTTTTCATTTCTCTTGGGTGTATATACCTAGGAGTGGAAGTGCTGGGTCGTATAATAACTCCCATGTTTAACATTTTGAAGACCAGCCAAACTTCTAAAGCAGCTGCACCATTTTACATCCCCACTGGAAGCGTATGAGAGTTCCCAGTTTTTCCGCAACTTCACTAACAGTTGTTATTGTCTTATCTTTTTTATTATAGCCATTCTAGTGAATATAATTTCTGTCTTCCTTCATCTGCTGGGATACTTTGAGCTCACCTATGTTTATTAAGTTATCTATATTTTAGCATATCGTGTATGCCTTTTCTTCTTAGATCTCTAAGTTTGAGGTCCAGTCCCAAGAACACTTTCTTCGTTGTAAAAACTATAAACATGACTTTTTGTTTGAACTTCCAGGTGGACTTTCTTTTTGATTCATCAACAAAATTTCTGTTTTACGTTTGTGTGTTTGATGTTATACTAGTTTGTTCTCTCACTGCTATAAAGAACTACCTGAGACTGGGTAATTTATGAAGAGAAGAGGTTTAATTGACTCAGAGTTCTGCAAACTTAACAAGAATCATGACCGGGAGCCCTCAGGAGACTTACAATCATGGCGGAAAGCAAAGGGGAAGCAAGCACATTCTCATTATGGTGGAGCAGGAGAGAGACACGGGGGCAAGGAAGTGCTACACTTTTAAACCATCAGATCTCATGAGAACTCACTATCACTAGAACAGCATGGGGGAAACCACCCCCATGATCCAGTCACCTCCTACCAGGTCCATCCCCTGATGTGGGGATTACAAATTGACATGAGATTTTGGTGAGGGCACAGAGTCAAACCCTATCAGATGAGTTTCAAGCTATTAAAAACATTAAATTGTTAAAAGCACACTGTTAAAATTTGTGGTATAGCAAATAGAATGTTTAAGAGTAATGAAGGGGAATTATTCATAGTGAATACTGACATTGTCTAAGTGAATTTTTAGTGCAGTGTTGACTACATAATTGAGGAGTCCCAGTTATAGCCAAAGTAACCCAAAATGATGCTAGGTTTAATCCTATATTTCTGTCCCTATTAACAGGAAGGTACAAAGTGTGACTAATTTTTTTTAATGGAACCTGCACTTTTGTATACATTATCCTTGTTTGATCTTTATTATCAGCCAAGAGATATAGAGAGGACGGCTATTCTTCCACATTTATTAACCTTCATTCAACAATTCTTTTGAACACACCTGTAACTTAAAGATTTTAGCACCAATTCATTATGTTACTTTGACTTAAGTAATACTTCAAAAAGTATTCCTTAACAATAGCATTTTTTGTAAAGCTTTAAGTGGTTCAGTCTCTGAATAATTATTTTATACTTTTAGTTTCATTTGTTCCCTCTGTTAGTTTCAGTATGTTAACACAGGTAGACCAAAAAGATGACAGTATTTATACACCAACTATGTGCTTCTTTCTAAATGCACAGATAACTGTATTGGTGATTCCATTTACATTTGGTTAGGTTTCAAATGAGAGTGCTATTTCCTCCCAGCTTTTTGTTTTGAAACATTTCAAACCTATAGAAAAGAGTAACATAGTGTATTGAATGCCTACATACCCTACACCTATATTCACCAATCACCAATTATCATTTTGGCCACATTTGCTTTTTCTGAGTATAGATGCTTTTATTTATTGATTGATTTTTGAGCTATTTGAAAGTAAGTTGGAGAAACTTCACCTTTGTGTACTTCAGCTTGCATTTTCTGAGAATAAAGGCATTCTCCTGCATAATACTGTTGTAATACTATTGTAACACCTAAGAAAATTAGTAACAATTCCATAACATCCTCTAATATCTAACCCAGATTCAGGTTTCCCAGTTGTCTCCTAATGTCTCTCTCTTTTTTTAAAATTTTATTTTAAAAGACAGGGTCTTATTCTGTCACTTAGGCTGAATGCTCTGTCACCTAGGCTGGAGTGCAATGGTGTGATCACAGCTCACTCTAACCTCTAACTCCTGGCCTCAAGTGATCCTGCTGCTTAAGCCTCCTGAGTAGCTGGGATTACAGGAGTGTGCCAGTTGTTCATAGATTTAGAACAATATTTAGTGTCAAGTCAGTGATTTTTCTAAGGTTATAATAGGGATCTTCATAAATTTGCCCTTTCCGGATGGTAGAAATGAAATCATACAATATGTGGTTTTTGTGTCTGGCTTCTTTTACTTAGCATAGTGTCTTTCTGGTTCATTAATGTTAAGGCATGTGTCAGTAGTTCTTTTTTGTTGCTTAGTAGTATTCTATTCTATGGATATGGATATACCACATTTTGTTTATCATCATGTCTCCCTGCAGTCTTGACCTCCTGGGCTCAAGCATTCCTCCCACCTCAGCCTCCCAAGTAGCTGGGACCAGAAGGCACATGCCACCAGGCCTGGCTAATTTTTTAAATTTTTTTGTAGATATAGGGTTCTCCCCGTGTTGTCCAGGATGGTCTGAAACTCCTGGGCTCAAGCAGTCCTCCCCTTTGGCCTCCCAGAATGCTGGGATAATAGGCATGAGCCACTGTGCCCAGGCCATCTTGTTTATCTGTTTATCAGTTGGTGGACATTTGGAGTTTTTCCACTTTTTGGTTGTTGTGAATAATCCTGCTGTGAACATTCATGTACAAGTCTTTGTGTGGACATAGTTTTCATTTCTCATGTATATATACTTGGGAGAGTAATTATTGGGTTGTATGGTACATTTATGTTTAACCTCTTAAGAAATTGCCACACTGTTTTCCAGAGTGGCTGCACATTACTTTGCATCCTCACCAGCAGTGTTTGAGGGCTTCTCTTTCTCTGCATGTTTATGGACAGTTGTTACACAGTAAGTCCTCACTTAATGTCATAGGTAGGTTCTTGGAAAATGTGACTTTAAGTGAAATGGTGTATAACAAAAACAATTTTACCATAGGTTAATTGATACAAGAGTTAAGTTTCTGTAGCATATTTCTGGTCACAAAAACATCACAAACTTCTAAATCAAGACCCAAAACACTTCTAAACATTGAAAGAATTGTGAGCTTTACATACCTTTCAGAAAGATTGATACAAACAAGTAAGACTATTACTTAACCCAATTTTACTCACCCAATCAGTGAGTGACAGCAGTTGCATTGGTGGTTGGTCAAATCAAAGAAGAAATCTTTACAAAGTGAAAATTGTAAGGAGAACTTTCTGCCACCACAGTTAAAAAAGAAATGGCGGTGATGTGCGCACGTAGTCCCAGCTCCATGAGAGGCTGAAATAGGAGGATCTCTTGAGCCCAAGAGTTTGAGGCTGTAGTGCATTATGGTTAAGACTGCATAGCCATTGCACTCTTAACCATGGCAACATAGTGAGACCCTGTTCCTTTAAAAAGTAGAGGGAGAGAAATAATAACAAATATGGCAGGCTTTCTGAGCACTTTTATATCATATCCTGTGTTTTCATGCATTTGTCCTATGATCATAGACTTTACAGATTTTTATTTTCTGATAATTTGTATTCATCCATTCATTTTCCAACCTGCTTTTTCCAGTTCAGGCTCTTGGATGGTGAGAGCCTATTCCAGCAACTCAGGGAACCAGGCTGGAACCAGCCTTGAACAGGACACCGTCCTGTTGCAGGATGCCCTCATGCACACACGCACACTCACTCAGACATGGACAATTTAGACATGCCTGTGAACCTCTTATGCACATCTTTGCAATATGGGTTTTTTTTCCCTTATTTCATTAAAACCGAATCATGATGAACCAAACAACATTATTTGAGAACCTGCTGTAGTCTTTTTTGACGTTAGTGTTTTTTCTATATTATAACCATTCTAGTGTGTATGAAATGGTATCTGGTTTTTGTTTTGTTTTGTTTTGAGACAGGGCCTTGCTCTGTTGTTCAGGCTGGAGTGCAGTAGTGAGATCTTGGCACACTGCAGCTCAGCCTCACAGGTCAAGCAATCCTACCACCTCAGCCTCCCCAACAGCTGGGACTATAGGTGCATGGCATCACTCCTGGCTAATTTTTGTAGAAACGGGATTTTGCCGTGTTGCCCAGGCTTGTCTCAAACTCCTGAGCTCAAGGGATCCACCCGCCTTGGCCTCCCAAAGTGCTGGGATTACAGGCATGAGCCACTGTACCCAGCGTGAAATGGTATCTTACTGTGGTTTTCATTTGCATTTCCTTAATAACTGATGGTGTTCAGCATCTTTTCATGTGCTTCTTAGCCATTCACATATCTTCTTTGGTGAGATGTTTAGTCAAATCTTTTTCCTGTTTCTTTTTAAATTGGGTTATTTATTTTCTTGTTACTGAGTTGTAAGAGTTTGTTTATTACAGATACAAATCTTACATCAGATATATATGAATGGCAGATATTTTCTCTCAGAGAGTGCTATGTTTTTTTGTAATGATGTTGACCATGAGCCTTTCTTAATGTTTTCTAATTTCCCATGAGACTTTCTTGGAGGCTTGGAAGAAAAGCTAAATCTTCTGGTCTTAATTCTTCCATGTATCTATTAATAGTATTGAAGCAGAATCAATTAAAGAAAGAATAGTCACCTTCATCTTCATTCAACAGTTAAGCAGTGAGAAACTCTTCCCCTTTGGACCATGTGAAGCAAATAGTCATACTGTGGGTATTAGGACTCTTTCAGTTGTAAGAGCCAGAAATCCAGTTCAGCAAAACAGAATTTTGCCATTTTTTTCCTCTCTTCTTCTACTTCCTTCTCCATTTTACTGGCAGATTCTCTTCATGTGGTCAGGAATATAGTCACCTTTATCTCCAGATTCAGTTCTTCCCAGCTCAGCAGAGACAGTCTTCCTCACTAGCCCTATCAGAAGAGCCCAAGAAATGGAGTGCTTTGGCCAGCTTGAGTCTCATGCCTTGCTTTTGTGGGAAGTAGCACATCCTAATTTAGTCCTGTTGTGATGGGGTAAGGAGGGGAAGGGGTGCTGGAGGGGTGCTGGGCAGACAAATCATATGTCTACTTCTTTGTGGGTGTTATATCATTTTTGCCCATTTTTATGAGGTTAAACCAAAAGTAATGAATAGAAGGTTAATACCTGGACTATTTTTGAAAACTCATATTTATTTTCTGATTAATTTTAACATTAAATCAGACTTTACTAATAGCACCATTTTCATATTGAAACAAACATATATGATACTTGGTTTATGCTAAAACATTCCACATACATCTTCCCACCTCCCAAGGAAGGGAGGGGACCTGTATCAACAATGATAACAACTTGATAATTGTGGCTGACCTCCCCACTTCTCATGGACGTTCTTTTATGTAGTTTTCTTTAGCTCTCTGAGTGGGGTTATGACCATCTTGGAGTTCCTATATTCCTACAGATTACTGAAATCAATTTTTTGTTATTGGTTTGCTTCCCCTCTGTTCATATATTTGGATTCCCAAGCTCTGTCAGTGTCCATATGTTATATGATTCATATTTGAAGTGATTTTTGTTTTAAGTAAGGATAATTTTTTTTAAGTAAGGATAATTCCCAGTTCATTTTCATGATGTTGGGTATATGATGTGGATGGTGATGGTGATGGTGTTATTGATGTAGTTTTTGTGATTTTCTTGCTCAAAAAAGGAAATCATTTTTATCACTTGAAGTGCTTCTTATCTAAACCCTTAGTAGATAGATATAACTGGAATTTGTTCATGTAGTTGAACAGATATCTTTGGATACTGTGTGGAACTTACATTTCTTCCATATAGTACTTTTTGGGATTTATTTTAATATGAAAATTAATTGCAGAATTGAAAAATTCTGGCTTGAGATTATCTGCATAAAATGTATTATCTGTCAGAGTTGGAACAGCCCTTAAGGGGTCATCTTGTATATTTTTCTACCCAAGAGAGAGACTAAAGATCACCTCTACCCATCTTAGTTCCTCAGTTGGGACAACCGCTGTAACAAAAGGCAATTTAACAATAGAAAAACAAGCATGTGCAGCATACAACAAGTGGGAGAAACCTCAGTGAAAACGAACTCAGAGCACAGTGGCTTAGAGCTCTGGTTTATATAGCATCTTCAACAAAGAACAGTAAATGTGTGGGTAAATGACAGGACAAAGGAAAGGGTTTTAGGCTTCCAGGGGTGGGAAACGGTGGAAAGGTAAAGATATAGGGGGAAAGTAAAGGAGTAAGATTTGTTTGCAGATTCCTCTGGTGCTGTCTCTGGGCTGATGAGTCTAGAGTTGTCTCTAGTAACAGAATTTATATCCTATATCCTGCCTTTAGGTAGAAAAGAGAGAGGGTAGAGATAGATTTTCCTTGGTTTGCTATCTCTCAGTTGTCTTCATCTAAAAAGTAATGTTTGCATCAAAGAGGCATATTTTGGGGTTATATATTCTGATTTCCTTCACACTCTTTACAAAAATCCCCTCAAAACTATCCAGCTATTAGCCATTCGTAAACCCCTGTAGTGATATTGTGGAAATCTGCTTCATTTTTGGATGTTTATATTTAAAAATATGTCCTCTTTGAACTGAAGACTGTTGTGACTTCTCTTTATTCCTTGGTTTGCTGTTGGGAGCAGCATTTAGTAGACGTATTTTTGAGCACTTGTTAAATAGCGCATCTGTTGACAGAATTGAGAGTATTCATTTTACATATACCTTTAATCAAATAATGGAAGCTGGCTGTCGTAAAACTTTCCCACTGGTTTCCCAAGCAGTCTGCCTGTTCAGGCCACACATCATTCATTTCTTTAGTTAGTTTCTAACCATCCTGATGGCAAACTTCTGAAAATAACACTGTAACATTCACTTACTTGGAGCTCAAGTTTTACAGCTTAGGTATGAAACACATAAGGCAGGAGGAAGTTACTGGAATCTGTAGATTTCCTTCTGTTCCCATGCCCTGACCTAAGCAATTTTATATTCATTGTTTACATCTAATCATCCAGTAAAACCCTGTGAGGTAGAAGATAAGGAAACTTAAGACTATACCATTAAGAATTAGGAAGTAAAGTTCAAACAAAGAACACCTTTGAGCATCCATATAAATGCCAAAGTCCTAGCACTAAAGACTATTATGTATCTGATGCATAAGAGAATAATTAGGTTATCACCCAGAACCTACTTGTTGTTACTTTATACCTAGTAGTAAACTTGATAGTTTATTTCCAAACAATTTTTAGGGGTAAAAGGATGCTGCTGCAGGCAGGCACATAGGCAGTAGTGATCAGCGGGGGACAACTATGCAGGGGAAGAAAGAGGCAGAAAAACGGCCAGGCGCAGTGGCTCATACCTCTAACCCCAGCACTTTGAGAGGCTGAGGCAGGCGGATCACTTGAGGTCAGGAGTTCGAGACTAGCCTGGCCGACATGGCAAAATCCCCTCTCTACTAAAAATACAAAAATTAGCCAGGCGTGGTGGCTTACGCCTGTAATCCCAGCACTTTGGGAGGCAGATGCAGGCGGATCACTTGAGGTCAGGAGTTCGAGACCAGCCCGGCCTACATATCAAAACCCCGTCTCTACTAAAAATTCAAAAATTAGCCAGGTGTCGTGGCGCACGCCTGTAATCCCAGCCATCTCAGGAGGCTGAGGCAGGAGAACGGCTTGAACCTGGAAGGCAGAGGTTGCAGTGAGCCAAGATCCACGCCACCTGCACTCCAGCCTGGGTGACAAAGTTGAGACTTCATCTCAAAAGAAATAAAGAGAGAAAGAAAAGAAAAGAAAGAATATGCAGTGCTGATAGAAGAATTCAGAGTTCCACATTACAGGGCTATTGAATTCAAGGAATACTCCCCTGAATTCATAATAGCCTCTGAGAGCAGGTTAATACATATAATGACTCCAGGTCCTCAGAAATCTTTTAAAAAATTATTCAGTTAAATTGAGGAATTTGTGAGAGAGACAAAATTCTGGACTCAAAATCTTTACTGAATATAACTCAGAAATCAAAATACTATTCTACCTGAGTACTACTTCTGGTGGCTAAATTGATTGTTTCTTATTCATTATGGTCTTGCTGGGAAATTCCTATGTTTTTTTTTTTTTTAATTTGTATGTGTTAAGAGTTAAGTGTAATAAGATACTCAGTAGGTATTCACCCATTGGTGCTTATTTTGGGAGCTAATTCATACAGTTAGAATGTATCATTTCTTGCAACCTTGGTTGAATCATCAAGGTTTTCCCATCTTGACTGTGTTGAGGTTTATCCCAGCTTGACTTCCCTTCGTGTCTTAGCACATCCTGGTCCACTTTCCCTGCTATCAGTTGTTAAGTATTTAGAGAATGCTGTTATTATTAGCCTGAGTGAAACATAGTTTAATTTTTCATATAAATATGTATGTGAATACTTTTAAAATTATCTAGATAATAGTTGCTTTCTTGTAGAGACTTGGAAATAAAAGAATAAGATTGCATTACTACTGAAATACTTTGTTTCATCCTTCATCTCTTTTTCCTTCAACCCCAGCTGTTCATTTGGTTACTATTTTGCCATAAACAGAGTACTGCCCTTTATTCTTAGTGGATTTAAACTATCTAATTTCATTAGATCTTTAAATCTTTGATGCAAATATTGACAATTTGTTCTTCAACCAAAAAAGATTAGGTAAATATATAGTCCAGAATATTTATGCTGCTATTTCTTGATTGTTTAAAACCCAGAAGTAATGTTTGTCAGAGGATCACTACCATTGAGACTAAAAAGTAGTAAACTTTTCTATGCCTTTAGTGAAATTTTAGGTACTTCATTTTAAAAAGTTTTGTTGTGCAGTATACAATACATTTAATCACGTGACAGATTTGTGCAAATTTGTAGGAAACCCAAGTTCTGCTTATAAATTACTTTTTCCTCTTTCTTTACAGTGATGGATTAAGCCGGTTTGATGCAATCAGACTTTTTGATGACTTTCCTAGACGTTAAAAGTGTGAAGTGTCCTTTGGCTTAAAATATTGAGACTATAATTGTAACATCATCCAGGTTCAGAACTGAGTACTCATTTTTTTTTCCAATTTAATGTCAGTATAAAGTATTATCACTTACATTAAAATTCTTGGGACAAGGGTAAACAACAGCAGGGTTTTGTAGCTTACTTTTGTTATATTAGTCAATAAACCTATTTTGTAAATCCTGTGTGACAGTGTGGGAGGTGGGGGCAGAAGGGTTCAGAAAGAACATTTCGTTTTTAAGGCAGTAATATGAAAATATTTTGAGATGAATGTTGTTACTAATGTGTGTTTTCTTAATTCTTAAACTGGGACACATTGACAATTATGGCCTCATAAATGAAATGAGAGAGGGAATGATGATAGTAATTGAGGGTTTTTTCTTCAGAAATTATAGTTTGTTTTTCCTTTAATATTTGAAACTGATAAAAGTCCATTTATCGTCAGTAAAGTGTAAAGGAAGCATATAACCTTTTAGGGGAGACAGTGTGGTATAGTGACATGAGCACAAATCTTGTTTAATAAAATGTTTCTTGAATGAATAAACACCTACTATGTGCCAGGCACTGTACTAGGCAAATAATAGGCACTGGCACTTAATCTAGGCTTAAGGAACAAGGAAAGCTTTCCATAAGTGACCACAGGAGGACGAATAGGAATTTGATAACGGAGATGCATCAGGTTGAGTTTGACATTGAATGTTCAAAACTGGGAAATAAAATTCATGCCATGAATTTAGAGCAAGAGTATATTCCTAAGGGGTGAAGAGGGGAGGGAAAAGAGGCTGATTAGAGGTGTCAGGAGGTTGTAGGCAGATCATAAACACCTTATTTCAGGTCAGTGGGGAGTCATCAAAACAATTTAAGAAGCATTATAAGATTTGCCTTTAGACAGACTTGGACCATTCTCAACTTCAGAGCTCTCAAAATTATCTCTGGTGAAAGGCTATTTTAAAAATTTTTAATAAGTGGCCAACTGATAACTTTGGAAAATACAACCACAATGAATTACTAGAAGAATGAAATGTTTGAAAGATAAAACTATGCTGGCTCATGCATATAGTCCTAACTACTTGGCAGGCTGAGGTGGGAGGATCACTTGAGCCTGGGAGGTCAAGGCCGCAATGAGCCATGATCATGCCACTGCACTCCAGTCTGGATGACAGAGCAAGACCCTGTCCCTACAACCCCCCGCCAAAAATAAAAAATAAAAACAAGCCCACTTTTAAATTAGATTGAACAGACTGGGCACAGTGGCTCACACCTGTAATCTTAGCACTTTGGGAGTCTAAGGTGGGAGGATTGCTTGAGATCAGTCGGGGCAACACAGTGAGACCCCCATTTATACAAAAAATTTTTTTAAATGAGCCAGATGTGGCAGCACACATCTGTGGTCCCAGCTACTCAGGAGGCTGAGGCAGGAGGATCACTTCACTTGAGCCCAGAGGTCAAGGCTCTAGTGAGCCATGTTCTTGCTGTGCACTCCAGCCTGAGTAACAGAGCAAGACCCTGTCTCAAAAAAAGATTGAACATTGAATAGACATAAAATTGCTCTAGTTTCTCTATAAAAGTTTCTAAGTGTGTACTCTCAAATTTATTCTGTTCTAGTCATTAACTACTTCACTTTGAGTACCTCTGTTACAGAGGAGTAATGTTTTTTTGGTCCTGCATGCTCTCAGTACAGAACTCTAGAGCCTCCCATGTATATATTTACTTTTCAGCCTTACCCATGTACTGCTGTTCAGTTATATGGTTTCCATTATAAACCATAAAATAATAAGTTAGAAAAAGTAAGAAAATAATGAGAGGTTGGATAAGCTATTATAAAATGTAAAATTTTATTTTTAATAGTATATAAATGTTGTGTTGGCACTAAACCATTGTTTAGTGAGATCAGTATAACTGAGTATTCCTGTTAGCTTATGAACAGATTCTTATTTATTTATTTTGGGGACAGGGTCTCACTGTGTCACCCAGGCTGGAGTGCAGTGGCACAGTCATGGCTCTTTGCAGCCTCGACCTCCCGGGCTCGAGCAATCCTCCCACCTCAGCCTCCCAAGTAGCTAGGACTACAGGCATGTGCCAGCATGCCCAGCTGATTTTTGTATTTTTTGTAGACACAGAGTTTTGCCATGTTGCCCAGGCTGGTCTCGAACTCCTGCGCTCAAGTGGTACACCCCCCTTGATCTCCCAAAGTGCTAGGATTACAGGCGTGAGCCACCACGCCTGGCTGCAGATTGTTTCTAGTGGAAATCCACATAGCTTCTCCGCTCATGAGGCTTACTCTGTGATTGTTTCTGATCAAAAGGTTCTGTGTCTATCCTAGGTGTATTGTGTATCCTGTAACTAAAACTTGAGGTATTGTTGGAAACATTTGAAACAATGTAGGTCTGGAGTTTCATAGTCCTGCATTTGAATTCCAGCTTATTGTTGTGTGATCCCGGACATGTTTGCACTGGACTGAATGTTTATGTTCCCCCCAAATTTGTATGTTGAAATCCTAGACCGCAAGGTGATGGTATTAGGAGTTGGGGCCTTTAGGAGGTAATTAGGTCATGAGGGAAGAGACCTCATGAATGGAATTGGTGTCCTTATTGAAAAAGACCCCAAAGAGATCCCTTGCTCCTTCCACCATGTGAGGTTACAGTGAGAACACAGCCATCTAGGAGGAAATGGGTCCTCACCAGACACCGAATGTGCTGGCACCTTGATCTTGGACTTCCCAGACTCCAGAACTGTAAGAAATAAATTTTTGTTGTTTAAAGAAAGAATGAAAATTTCTTCCTGCTTTTCAGTGTTATTATTGAAAACAGAGATAACTTTTCAAGTATCTGTCATAAAGTCTTAGATCTATTTTAAGCCCTTAAGTAAGTGTCTGTTTCATTTTGTTTCAACAACTGCATCAGCTGGTATGCCACTTCTATATGGTATAACATTTTTCTCAGGAAGTCAGATTTATACTTCCCTATTAACACACCTTTATAGAGGCTGTCATCATGTAAGCTTCTAAAGTCATATACAAAATTTTGGAATTTTGTAGGTTTTACAGGGGCCCAGTGGCCTGGGTTCAGTCCTCTCATTTTACATATCTGAAAACCATGGTCTTCAGAGGTTTGTAGTGGCAGAAAACCGAAATCTTTAGAGCCTATTAGGTGGTAGAACCTAGGCCCATTGACTTATACTCTAGTCCTCTTTCTGCTATCATGTGTAATCCAGAGCTTTATGTTTAAAAACAGTGTGAAAATGAAAAAGGAGTTAATATATACAGTTTGTTTTGCCAGTAAGTTTTCCATCAACTTAATAGCTTTTTTTTTTTTGTCTCTTTTCACAGTTAACTCTTTCGTCCAGCAGATATTAAGGGCCTCATGTGTCAGGCACTATCTAAGGTAGTGGAGATACAACAGTAAATACAATGGGCAAAATTCTGCCCTCATGGATCTTATGTTCTGCAGAGAGGAGTCCTAAAGGATGTGAGGGAGTGAGCCATGTGCTAATCTTCCAGTAGAAGGAATGGCAAAGTAATTTAGGATCTCTTAGACCTCATAAGGCTTTTATTCCCAGTGATATGAGAAGTCTTAGGAATGGCTGTATTTTGAGAGTAGAGGTGACAGATTTGCCAGCCAATCAGTTGTGGGCTGTGAAAGAAGAGTTAAGAATGACTCCAAGGGGCCAGGTGCAATGGCTCACCCCTGTAATCCCAGCACTTTGGGAGGTCGAGGCAAGCGGATCACTTGAGCCCAAGAGTTTGAGACAGTAGAGGCAATAAGTCAAAATCCAGTATCTACAAAAAATACAAAAATTAGCTGGGCATGGTGGCATGCGCCTGTAATCCCAGCTACTCAGGAGGCTTGAGGTGGGAGGATCGCTTGAGCCCAGGAGATCAAGGCTGTGCTGAGCTGTGATCATGCCGTTGCACTCCAGCCTGTGCGACAGAGCGAGACCCTGTCTCAATAAAAATAAAAGAATGACTCCAGGAGTTTCAGTGTGAGCAACCTAAAGAATGAGGTTGCCATTTACTGATAGAGGGAAAGCTAAGAGAGAAGCAGGTTGGAGTAGGTTAAACCAGGCATGGAGTTTTGGACAGTTTGGAATTTGGACAGTTAAGTTGCCTATTAGACAACTAGTTTTATGTGTTAAGTAGGCAGTTACATGTGAATCTGATGTTCAGGGGAGAGATGAAATCCAGAGATATAAATTTGGATGTCATCCCCATATAGATGCTATACTGAGTATTATGGTTTGAATGTTTGTGTTGCCTCCAAAATTCATGTTGAAACTTAATCCTTAATTCAACAATATTAAGAGATGGTGCCAATAGGAGGTGATTAGTTCACGAGCGCAGAGTCCTCATGAATGAGATCAGCAACTTTATAAAAAGGCTAAAGGAACTAGCTAGGCCCTTTTTTGCTCTTCTGCTCCTTTTCCTAGTGAGGACACAGCATTCGTCCCCGCTGGAGGATGCAGCAACAGGGTGCCATCTTGGAGCAGATGATGGTCCTCACCAGACACCGAACCTGCTTCAATTTGGACTTCTAGGCCACAGAACTATGAGAAATAAATTTCTGTTCTTTATAAATTACCCAGGCTTACATGTTTTGTTACAGCAACTCAAACAGCCTAAGTGAACTCATGAAAGGAATGAATGTAGATAGAAAAAAGAGGCCCAAAAAGAGATGGATGGAAAAAGAGAAGCCATAATGACTTTGGAAAACCAGGTGATTGTGGTATCCTGGAAACCAAATAAAGAAAATGTTTTAAGAAAGAGGGAGTGATGATCTGGGTCAGCTGCTACTGATAAGTGAGGTATAACGAAGATTGAAAATTGACTGTTGGATTTAGCAGTGTGGAGGTGACCTTAACAAAAGCTTTATATGAGTAGGCTTGGGAGAGAATAAAAGGAACAGAATTGGAGACAGTGAGTTTGAGAAATGAAGTAGGGTTGAGAGTTTTTGTTTTATTTTTAAGATAGAAAAAAATACATTTGAATCCAGTAGAGAGGAACAAATTCATGGATGAAAGGGGGAGAATTTCTGGAGCAGTCTCTGTTGAGTTGGCTAGAGGGAATGAGATCGGCATGAGTGGAAGCATCGGGCTTACTAGGATCTTGATCAGTTTCATTTATAGCAGGGGTTGGCAAACCCCAGCTCTGGAGCCAAATTCAGCCTGCTGCCTGTTTTTAAAATAAAGTTTTGTTGGAACATAACCTTGTGCATTTATTTAGGTATTGTCTGTGACTGCTTTCAAACTATGGCAGCAGAGTTGAGTAGTGCTGCAGAGAAGCCTAAAATATTTACTAGAAAGAGTTTGCCAACCCTTAGATTTACAGTAACTGAAGAAAAGATAGGATGAAATATGAGTGGGAGAGGGGAAGAAATAGGTATCAAATCTAGGGAATTGAACATTTTGAAGAAGGTAGTAAGACCCCTTTTCTGGTTTTGGTCAAACCACATAGAAAATCAGAACTTTGAATTTAGACTTGCAGTCTCGGTGCTTTTTCCTAAGGCGGGTTCTTGGAAGGGGCCCTAGTCTCAAACTGTAAGCTAACTATATAGTTATCTATTGGGGCTGTGTTATAAATTACCAATATCTTAGCTGCTTAAAACAACAAACATTTATTACCACAGTTCCTGTGGGTCAGCAATGTGAAAGCAGCTTAGCTGGATGGTTCTGACTTAGAATCTCCCATGAGGCTGCAATCAAAGTGTCAGCCAGGGCTGCAGACTTCTGAGACTTGGCTGGGTCTAGAGAGTCGGCTTCGTATCTTATTCATGGCTATTGGCAGGAGGCTTCAGTTCCTTGCCACATCAGCCTCTCCTTTGGACTAGTCATAATGTGGCTTCCCCTGTAGAAAGTAATGAGACAGAGTGCCCAGGACAGAAGCCTCAGCCTTTTATATCCTAATCTTTGGAAGTGACATGCCTTTACTTCTGTATCGTAGACAGTCCCCGACTTAGGATTTTTCAGCTTTACAATGGTGTACCATCATTATGTTTTTCACTTTCAACCCAGTATTCAATAAATTATATGAGATAGTCAACAAACACTTTATTATAAAATAGGCTTTGTGTTAGTTGATTTTGCCCAACTGTAAGCTAATATAAGTCTTCTGAGCATGTTCAGGGTAGGCTAGGTGTATTAAATGCATTTTCGACTTATGATGTTTTCAACCTAACAATGGTTTTGTTGGGATGTAACTCTATTGTATGTTAAGGAACATCTGTATATTTGTCACACAGACCGACCCTGGTACAACATAGAAGCCCACATAAGGGCGTGAATACTAGGATGTGTGGGGATTGTTGGAAGCCATCTTGGAGGCTCCTCACCACACTGATCCACTTGAGTGTCTGCAAAACTCCGTGTCATGTGACCAGTGTTTCTACAATTGCTGAAGCAGCTATTTGTGACAGTTTGATTATATTGGAGCCTAACCACAAATATTTTAAATATTTTTCCTTTTTCACTAAGCTTTTTTTTTTTCCTGATTACAAAAGTAACATTTGTGGTAGAAAACTGGAATACAGTTAGGCAGAAAGCCCTGGAAGTTAAACATTTTTCATATTCCCTTGTTCAGATTACTCTTAGTGAAATTTTATTTTGCTATCTAATTTTTTCATGTTTGTAGTAATACATATCTGTTCAAAATAAAGTTAATATATAAATGCTGTTTGTAAGCAGCTTTTATTTTCTGAACGTTTTTCAGTGTTATTCAGTACTCAGTGTCATTTTTAAACGACTGTTTTATGGTTCATGGCTATCCATAATTTTTTACTATGATGAATAATGTTACAATAAATATTCTTATCGCTAATTTTCTATGGATAATCATGACACTGATAGCCATTGTCTCAGTCCATTTCCTGCTGCTAGAGCAAAGTACCACAGACTGGGTAATTAGTAAAGAATAGAAATTTCCTTCTCATATTCTGGAGGCTGGGAGGTTTAAGATCAAAGTATCAGCAGATTCAGTCTCTGGTTCCAAGATGGTCCCTTATTGCTGCATCCTCTAGGGAGGAGGAATGTGGTGTCCTCCTATGGCAGCAGAGCAAGAGAGGGTGAAAGGGCAAGGTGAAAAGTGATGAACCTGTCCTTTTATAAGGGCACCAATCCCACCCATGAGGGTGGCCTCTTATGGTTTACTCACTTCTTCAAGGTCCCACATCTTAATACTGTGGCAATGGCAGTTAAATTTCAACATGAGTTGGGACAAACATTCAAACTGTAATAGCCATTCCCCACCCCATATCAATTCTTACTAATAATTCACATACAAATTCACCAAAAGTAATAATTGTAGGTATAAGTTTTATGATATTTGCATTAGTTTTTAAACAGGACCATAGTAGGGCTTCTAGGGATGAAGGTCCGTTGGTTTTATTGGGTTCTCAAGGATGACTAGGATATTCAAATCCTCAGTTAATTTGCAAAAATTGTTCAGTTGCTGTAATCATAGGAGTAACATAAACCTGTTGGAGTGGATATAAGAATAAAGCAATTCTAATATTCCTCAGACTCCTAAACTTCATAATACCTGTATAAGGTAAGAAGCAAGAAAAGTTTTACAGAGGTTTGCTACTTTCTAGAGTGATTTTAGTAAATGCCTATCAGAGGATTTGAATTTCTTTGTAGTCAAATCTTGATGTAGTTGAATTAATTAATTTTATTATTATTATTATTATTTGAGATGGTCTGTTGCCCAGGCTGGAGTGCAGTGGTGTGATCTTGACTCACTGCCACGTCTGCCTCCCAGGTGCGAGCAATTCTCCCACCTCAGCTTCTCAAGTAGCTGGGATTACAGGCATGCACCACCATACATGGCTAATTTTTGTATTTTTAGTAGAGATGTGGTTTTGCCATGTTAGCCAGGCTTGTCTCAAACTATTATTATTGTTAGCCAGGCTGGTCTCAAACTATTATTATTATTATTATTATTTTTTGAGACGGAGTCTCACTCTGTTGCCCAGGCTGGAGTGCAGTGGTGCGATCTCGGCTCACTGCAACCTCCACCTCCCAGGTTAAAGCGATTCTCCTGCCTCAGCCTCCTGAGTAGCTGGGATTACAGGCATGCGCCACCATGCCTGGCTAATTTTTGTATTTTTAGTAGAGATGGGGTTTCACCATGTTGGTCAGGCTGGTCTCAAACTCCTGACCTTATCATCCGCCTGCATCAGCCTCCCAAAGTGCTGAGATTACAGGCATGAGCCACCACGCCCGGCCTATTATTATTGTTTTTTGAGATAGGGTCTTGCTCTGTCACCCAGGCTGAAGTACAGTGGCACAGTCATGTCTCACTGCAGCTTTGACTACCTGGCTTAAGCCATTCTCCTACCTCAGCCTTCTGAGAACTGAGACCACAGATGTGTTCCACCATGCCTGGCCAATTTTTAAAACATTTTTAGTAGAGATGAGACCTTGCTATGTTGCCCAGGCTGGTCTCAAACTCCTGAGCTCCTATAATCCTCCTACCTAGTTGTAATAATTTATTTAGAATAATTTATTTAGAATTTATTTATTTAGAATAATTATATGAAGTGTCACCTCAGCTCAGCAGAATTCTCCCTCACAATTCCATTTTATTTTTTAGGACCTTTTTGAACATTAGTCTTGTAGTAGCTTATAGCTTCTGAGACCAGCATTTAATTTGTTTGTAGTACATTGTACTTCCAGGTGATAAAACAGCATTAAGCAGAGTACCTATTCCTCCTGGGTGGATGTCTCAGAATTTTGCCAATACTGATGAACTGTTCTCCAAAATCATTTTCTAGAGTTTAGGGTTTTTTTCCATCTGAATATGTACTAGTTATTTTCATGTACTGTGCTAGATGCTGAGATTACAGAACTGAGAAAGATAGCTCTCAGCTCCCAATAATTAATTTGATGAGTAGCACTGATAGAAGTTATATCCAGAATACTAGGGAACAATGAAACAAGCCCATTGAAGGCTGGAGAGCAATTGGAAGGCAGAGGACACTGCACAGGGGGTTCTATTTGAACAACTTTCTTTACCTTTATGTACACAGTCACATCACCCTATCAGTAAAAATGTTTTAATTGAAAACATTTTTATTGAATTGTATGAATCAAGAACATAATTGCTTCTTTCACCATTGAATAATATGTTATCAAATATGCATTAAATTGGTCGTCTTAGAAATGGCTAAAATATGTATTTATAGAATAAGAAGGTATTTGAATTTAATCAGCTCAGTCTCCAATCCTCTTTCTTTATCTGTTTGAATTCTTTGATGGGGCTTACAGACAGTTTATTCCAGTTTTTACAGTAATAAGTAATTGGAAAGATCTTGCTAGTGAGCCAAATCTGCCTCTTTTTGTCTTCTCCTCAGTAATTTTAGTTTTAAATTGTAAAAATTATCTCCCAGTCTGTGACTTATCCTTTCATTTTCTTAACCTTCAAAGACTGGAAGTTTTTTATTTTGATGCAGTCCAACTTATCAATTTCATAGATTTTGCATTTGACATTGTATCTAGGAAATCATCGAATGCCTAACCCAAGGTCACATGCCTAACTCTATGCTTTCTTCTAGAACTTTTGTGGCTTTAGGTTTTACATTTAGAAACAATCCATTTTGAGTTAATTTTTTTGTATATGGTGTATATGTGAATCTAAATTTTTGTTTGTTTGTTTGTTTGTTTGTTTGAGAGAGGATCTTGCTCTGTCACCAAGGCTGGAGTGCAGTGGTGTGATCATGGCTCACTGCAGACTCGCTTTCCCAGGCCCAAGCAGTTCTCCCACCTCAACCTCCCAAGCAGCTGGGGCTATAGGCGTGTGCCACACTATACCCAGCTAATTTAGTTTTTGTAGAGACTGTATCTCACTATGTTGCCCAGGCTGGTCTTGAACTCCTGAGCTCAAGCAATCCTCCTGCTTTGGCCTCCCAAAATGCTGGGATTATAGTCATGAGCCACCACGCCCAGCCTCTAAATTCTTTTTTTGCAATTGTATTTTTGCATCTAATTGTTCTAGCATCATTGTTTAAAAAGTGATTCTTTCTTTACTGAATTGCCTTTTGCACCTTTGTCAGCAGATGCTGAAAACTACAAACCACTCAAATGTCCATCAACAGGTGAATGAATAAACAAATTGTAAGATATCCATACCATGGAATACTACTCAGCAATAAAAGGGAATGAGCTATAGATACAAGCAACAGGGATAAATGTCAAAATTATGCTTACTGAAAGAAGCCAGATAAAAGAGTACATGTTGCATAATTCCTTTTATGTGAAACTGAAGAAAGTACTAACTAATCTATATTTACAGAAAGCAGATCAGTGTATGGAGGGGAGATGGAGGGAAAGGAAAGGGAGGGATTACAGTTGAACAGGCTTAAATATGTGCAGTTTGTCGTATGTTGTACCTCAATAAAGCTGCTCCAAATATAATTCTAAAATTTATATAGAATAACATAGTGGCTAGATAAGCTTTTGATAACCAAGGTTTTTCTTTTCCCATTTCTTAATTTTTTTTCATACTGTAACTCCAGTTTATTGTTCTTCTTAAAAAGGTATGTAGATCTGAATATAGCATTTGGAAAATAATTGATTGTTGTAAACTCACTTCAAGTATATCTTCTGTTTCTTTGAGTTATGTCATGCCAGTCCCTACAGAGTCTGTTAACCTTACTTGGTATCATTGTTTCACTTTGCTTATTATAATTTAACCCAAACTTCCCCAAATTTTCCACAATTATATTATTAATAGAAATTACAGAATACATCAGGATCAAGGCATATAAGGATTAAGGGGAGAGGAGTAAAAAAAGAAATGCGCAGGGGCAGAATTAAGGAATTTAGATTTTCACCTATGAGCAATGTGGAGTCTCTGAAGAATTTTAAGTAAGCTGAGTTAAACTAATTTCACTTTTTATTGTGATCAGCTGAACTTACATAAAAAGGCAGGCAGTATTTATCTAAGGGGATTTGCATCAGTCCCTTTGGTGTTTTAGTGAGTATATAGTTTTTTTGTAGTGGCAGAGTCAAAACCCCTATTCAGATATCTTAAATTTATTCCCAAGCCTTGTACATTATAGTTGCATCCTGTCAAGTGAACTGTAACTAGCAATTCAAAATTCAGAGTTACTTGAATGTTCTTGTTTCTGAGTATTTCTTGGGTTTATGAGATTGACAACTCTATTTAGGCCAGAGTATTTAGTCTACTGGAATTAAGCAAATACAGGTCCCATCTATTCATGTTTGCTATTTCTCAATTTAAAATCCTATAGCATGTAAGAGCATTAGCATTTTATTTGTCTTTCTTTCAATCCTTTAGAGTTAAGACTCACTAATTTGGGATTAGTTATGACTCTATGAGGCTACTACTGATTTTTGATAGGAACAAGAACCCAGGAAAGGAAAAAAAGGTAATTTATGAGCTGCAGCCAATTATCTGGCAACCAGAATGCCTTGTTGTTAAGAGTCTATTGTAACAAGTTTCTTTGTCTTCATACAGCACCTGTTACTGTGCAACAAGACCGTGTTTTTGAACACCTGGCATAACATGAAACTGTTAGGTTATATTGTGGCTAATCCTGAAGGAAGTTAGTTGAACTCTGGCTCATTTATTTAAACTCAGTCCTCCAGCATGACAGATTGGTGAATGTGGAAGTGGGTACCAGTTACTAAGTAAAACAAACATGCTCAGCCCATCTCTTGATCTGGACCCTGGATTTTGGGATAAAGTGAAGGGATGAGGGTAAGGGATGTTCACTTCAGAAGTCATTGGGGAGTTTCCAGTGATGTCACATCTGACTACCCTGGCATGGATATATAGAATCTCTTGGATCATACCATCCTGGCTCTGTTCCAGTTTTGTTTGTTTGTTTGTTTTTGTGTTTTTTTGTTTTGTTTTGTTTTTGAGACGGAGTCTTGCTCGGTCACCCAGGCTGGAGTGCAGTGGTGTGATCTCGGCTCACTACAACCTCCACCTCCCGGGTTTAAGCGATTCTCCCGTTCAGTCTCCCGGGTAGCTGGGATTACAGGCACCTGCCATCATGCTCAGGTAGTTTTTGTATTTTTGTAGTGACGGGGTTTCACCACGTTGGCCAGGCTGGTCTTGAACTGCTGACCTCAGGTGATCTGCCCACCTCGGCCTCCCAAGGTGCTGGGATTACAGGTATGAGCCACCACGCCCAGCCCAGTTCATTTTAACTCCACCACAACTCTCTGGAACTTCATGCCAGTGATGTAACTCTTATCGAACCCTTATTTCCTCATATAAAAAATGAAGGGTTTGGATTATTTTAAGGCTTCCTTCTGTGATTCTTCAATTTCATTATGTTTACTTTTAAAAATTGTTCAATGAAACTTCTAGGTAAACATAAAAGCAACTTGTTAAAAATTGTAAAATGGAAAGAAATAGACTAGTATACTGAAGGATATTGTATTGGAGACGGTCCCAGGAAAGCCCTACTTTCTGTGGGGTCTGGACCTTCTAAACATTATCTTTTTGGTCATTAACCTGTCCTCTATATTAATTGAGGCCTGTAAGCCTTAAGTGATAATGAAATGCAGCCAGACATGGTGGCTGACACCTGTAATCCCAGCACTTTGAAAGGCTGGGGCAGGAGGATTGCTTGAGCCCCGGAGTTAAAGATCAGCCTGGGCAACACAGCAAGAGCCTGTCTCCACAAAAAAAGAAAAAAAATGTTAATGAAATGCTACAATTCTGCTTCCAACCACTAGTTTGAATGTAGGTGCATGTGTTTAGTATTTCAATTTTAAATATGATTGTCTTTTAATGATAGTTTTAAAAGACTGGAGGTTTACTTGTGCATGGGCCTGATGCCCAGCCTGTGTGATACTAGTTCATTCCTGATGAGCCATGACTGTACCCACTAAGCCCCTTAAAGAGAGGGTACTCTTCCTCCTACTTCTCTTTCTTTGAGTTAAGAGTATTAATAGCACATGCATTCTAGTCCGTATTCTTGATGTTAAGACATGTTGGAAATGACTGAGGAGCGTTGTCCCTTTCTTGAGCACACAGACAGTTGCTAAATGCAGGGCTTGTCTTAAATTAATGTTCTCTGGTGTCTTCTATTACCATCTCACTCCATCATTAACCCCAGTGGTCTTCATCCTAGACATAACAGTGGTTTGCACTGTGGCATCCATGACTTTGCTCCTTTTTCTCCTTCAGCTGCCTCTCCAACCCTCTCACCTCCCCCTACAAAGTCTGGGTATATTTTTGCCCATTTCTTGCCTAGTGTTATCAATACTTCGAACAACTAGTATAAAGAACTTAGTGAAGAGCACTGGTGCAAAGTAGTATGTTCAGTCTGTTGGATATTTTTATCCCCTAGCCACTTTCTATTAGATAAACCATATGAAACTGCTGTTTTTGTATGTATATATATATATAATGTTTGCAGTTTTATATGGTTTCACTTTATAAATATACACAGTGATGATTTTTAACCAGAGATATGAACTACAGTTACCTAGGCAGTTTTTTACAAAATATATATATACACACACACTGTCTGCATCCTTGACCAGTGAATTAGGATCTTCATGGATGGTTCCAGAGTAAATGCATTTTTTAAAAACCTGATTCTGAGTCATACTCCTGGTTAAAAACACCTGTAAGCGAATCTTCCCTCTAGGCTATTTTTAGTTTTTTTATTTTAATTTTTTTTAGGGATGGAGTCTTACCACGTTGCCCAGGCTGGCCTCAAAATCCTGGGATCAAGCAATCCTCCCACCCTAGCCTCCTGAGTAGCTGGAACTACAGGCGTGCGCCACCGAGCCTGCCTCAAGCAGACTGCATACAGATGCATATGTTTTTGGTGTAATCAGTTGTCTGATATGAACTGAAACTTTTAAGTCTATGACTTCATAAATTGCTATTATTTAAAATTTTAAGATATGGACCGGGTGTGATGTCTCATACCTGTAATTCCTGCGCTTTGGGAGGCCGAGGCAGGCAGATCACTTGAGCCCAGGAGTTCCAGACCAGCCTGGGGCAAAATGGCAGAACCCCTCTAGAAAAAAACACAGCGAAAAAATTAGTCAGGTATGGTGGTGCTGCTGTGGTGGGGATGAAATGGTCTGAGGCAGGAGGATTGCTTGACCCCAGGAGGTCAAGGCTGCAGTGAGCTGAGATTGCATTGCACCACTACCCCTCAGCCTGGGCAAGTGAGAGAGACTCTGTCTCAAAAATAAAAAATAAATATGATCAAATCTTAAATTTAGATTTTTCAGTACTCTTAGGAAGAAAAATATAAGTGCTACAAGATGTTTTATGATTTTCAGGGAATTGTCAAGTCTTTTTTTTTTCCCCTAGTTTGTAACTTCACGTTATGTTTTGTATAACTTCAACTTAAGATTTTTTACTTTTCAGATACACTTTTATCTTTCATGAAAAGGAGTTAACAGTAGTGAGCAGGCTGTAGTTCGTTATTAACTTAATTATGACTCACAATGCAGCTTACCCTACATGATTCGTAATTTTATCGTAGCCAAGAGAAAATGGAGTTTCTTTGAACAGCATCTGTCTCCCTTCACTGCTGGTAATTTGTGTGTTATTATTAATCACTGTTTTTGGAATCTCTGGGTAAATAGGCACTAAATAAGCCCAAAAATATGAGCAAAAGTTGTCTGTTAATTCATTGGCCACTGCAGAAAGGAGTACTAAAGCCCAGAAAAGAGTTCTGAGCTTCCTTCTATCTCTCACTAGCGTGTTCTCTCTAATTTGCATTCCTTAAAAATGAGTTGCACTTGCTTTAGTGGCATGTATATTTTTTAAAAATACAGATAAGTTTAGTGTGGCTCCTGTATAAAAATGACTCTCAAAAAATAGTAATAAAAGGAACATGCTCTCCAAGGGAGCTATGTGCAGCTCTTGGCCCTTGGATGCCTGTGGCTGGGAGTCTGAATCTGTCTGCCCATGGCCCCCTCTTTAAAAAAATTTTTTTTTTAATTAAAAACAATTTAAGGCCAGGCACAGTGGCTCACGACTGTAATCCCAGCACTTTGGGAGGCCCAGGCAGGCAGATCACAAGGTCAGGAGTTCAAGACCAGCCTGGCCAATATGGTGAAACCCCACCTCTACTTAAAAAGTACAAAAATTAGCCGGGTGTGGTGGTGTGCACCTGTAGTCCCAGCTAGTTGGGAGGCTGAGGCAAGAGAATTGCTTGAACCCAGGAGGCAGAGGTTGCAGTGAGCCAAGATCACACCACTGAACTCCAGCTGGGGCAACAGAGACTCCATCTCAAAAAAAAAAAAAAATTGTAAAATGACTCCCACTTGTGATCCATTTCTTTAGAAATACATAACACTTATAAGAGGCAGTCTCTAGTGCTTAACTCAGAAGAATTCTTATCAAGAAGGAATATTGAATTTTATCCAATGCTTATTTCTTTTCTGTCTCTCTTTTTTTAATGAATTTGCCTTCTCTGCATAACTTTTTCTTTTCACTTGCATTGATTATATTGATTTTCTTATTGGGCCCATTCATGTGATTGTATTTTTATGCTTACTATTAATCTAATATTGCATTTTTGGAATACAGTTGACCCTTGAACAACACAGGTTTGAACCACAATAGTTTACTTACGCAGATTTTTTCAATAAATATATTGGAAATTTTTTTACAGATTTACAACAATTTGAAAAAACTTGCAGGTGAGCTGTATAACCTAGAAATATTGAAAACAAGATAGGTATATCATGAATGCATTAAATATATGCAGATACTAGTTTATTATTTACTATCAGGTACACAAATCTTATAAAAAGTTAAAATTTATCAAAATACATGCATACTATATTAGTCTGTTTTCATGCTGCTGACATGAAAGACATACCCAAGAGTGAGTAATTTATAAAGAAAAAGAGGTTTAATGGACTCAAACTTTTCCTGTGGCTGGAGAGACCTCACAATCATGGCAGAAGGTGAAAGGCATGTCTTACATGGTGGCAGACAAGAGAATGAGAGAGCCGAGCTAAAAGGGAAACTCCTTATAAAACAATCAGATCTCATGAGACTTATTCACTACCAAAAGAATAGTATGGGGGAAACTGCCCCCATGATTCAGTTATCTCCCAGCGGGTCCCTACCACAATACCTGGGAATCATGGGAGCTACAATTCAAGTTGAGATTTGGGTGGGTACACAACCAAACCATGTCATTCTGCCCCTGGCCCCTCCCAAATCTCATGTCCTCACATTTCAAAACCAATCATGCCTTCCCAACAGTCCCTCAAAGTCTTAACTCATTTCAGCATTAACTCAAAAGTCCACAGTTCAGTCACATCTAGACAAGGCAAGTCCCTTCAGCCTGTGAGTCTGTAAAATCAAAAGCAAGTTAGTTACTTCCTGGATACAATGAGGGTGCAGGCATTGGGTAAATGCACCCATTCCAAATGGGAGAAATTGGCCAAAACAAAGGGGCCAAAGGCCCTATGCAAGTCCAAAATCCAGCAGGGTGGTCAAATCCAAAATGATCTCCTTTGACTCCATGTCTCACATCCAGGTCACTCTGATGCAAAAGGTGGGTTCCCATGGTCTTGGGCAGCTCTGCTTCTGTGGCTTTGCCAGGTACAGCCTCCCTTCTGGCTGCTTTCATGAACTGATGTTGAGTGTCTGTGGCTTTTCCAGACTCATGGTGCAAGCTGTCAGTGGATTTACCATTCTAGGGTCTGGAGGACAGTGGCCCTCTTCTCACAGCTCCACTAGACAGTGTCCCAGTGGGGACTTTGTTGGGGGGCTTCAACCCCACATTTCCCTTCTGCACTGCCTTAGCAGAAGTTCTCCATGAGGGCCCTGCCCCTGCCTGGACATCCAGGCGTTTCTATACATCCTCTGAAATTTAGGCAGAGGTTCCCAAACCTCAGTTCTTGACTTCTGTGCACTCACAGGCTCAACAACACGTGGAAGCAGCTGCCAAGGCTTGGGGCTTGCACCTTCTGAAACCACAACCCGACCTGTACCCTGGCCCCTTTTAGTCATAGCTGGAGTGGCTGGGAGGTAGGGCACCAAGTCCCTAGGCTACACACAGCATGGGTTGGGGGGCCCTTAGCCCAGCTTTTGAAACCATTTTTTCCTCCTATGCCTCAGGCCTGTGATGGGAGAGGCTGCCACAAAGGTCTCTGACATACCCTGGAGACATTTTCCCCATTGTCTTGGTGATTAACATTGGGCTCCGGAGACATTTTCCCCCGTTGTCTTGGTGATTAACATTTGGCTCCGCAGATTTCTGCAGACGGCTTGAATTACTCCTCAGAAAATTGGCTTTTTTTTCCTATTGCATTGTCAGGCTGCAAATTTGTCAAAGTTCTATGCTGTTTCCCTTTTAAAACTGAATGCTTTTAACAGCACCAAAGTCACCTTTTCAGTGCTTTGCTGCTTAGAAATTTCTTCCACCAGATGCCCTAAATCATCGCCCTCAAGTTTAGAGTTCCACAGATCTCTAGTTCAGGGGCAAAATTCTCAGTCTCTTTGCTAAAACATAGCAAGAGTCACCTTTACTCCAATTCCCAACAAGTTCCTCATCTCCCATCTGAGACCACCTCAGCCTGGATTTCATTGTCTATATATCATTATCAGCATTTGAGTCCAAGCCATTCAACAAGTCTGTAGGAAGTTCCAGACTTTCCCACATTTTCCTGTCTTCTTTGGAGCCCTCCAGACTGTTCCAATCTCTGCCCATTACCCAGTTCCAAAGTCGCTTCCACATTTTTGGGTATCTTTACGACAGCACCCCACTCTACCAGTACCAGTTTCCTGTATTGGTCTGTTTTCATGCTGCTGATAAAGACACATCCAAGACTGGGTAATTTATAAAGAAAAAGAGGTCTAACAGACTCACAGTTTCCTGTGGCTGGAAAGGCCTCACAATCATGGCAGAAGGTGAAAGGCACATCTTACATGGTGGCAGATGAGAGAGTGAGAGAGCCAAGCTAAGTGAGACTTATTCACTACCATAAGAATAGTGTGGGGGAAACTGCCCCCATGATTCAGTTGTCTCCCACTGAGTCCCTCCCACAACATGTAGGAATCATGGGAGCTACAATTCAAGATGAGATTGGGTGGGGACACAACCAAATCATATCACATACAAACACAACTATATGTGGTGCCATTTGCAGTCAAGAGAAATGTAAACCAATGTAAAGATTCAGTATTAAATTATAACTGCATAAAATTAAGTGTAGTGCATATGATACTACTGTAATAATTTTATAACTACCTCCTGTTGCTATTGTTGAGCTCAAATGTTGCAAATACCTACTTCAAATGCCATGTGACACTAATTATCTCTGTGTGAGCAGTTCATCTCTCCAGTAAATGTAGTGTTTGTACAACACTGTAAACTTTAAATAACACTGTGGGACCCATAAGAAATGTTACTAGTGATGCTGGAAGTGCTCCCAAGAAGCAGAGAAAAGTCAACATTACAAGAAACAAGTTTAATTGCCTGATATGTACCATAGATTGAGGTCTTCAGCTGTGATTGCCCATCATTTCAAGATGAATGAATCCAGAGTAAGGGACATTGTAAAAAAAAAAAAAAGAAAAAATATATGAAGCCTTCACTGCAGCTACAGCAGCAGGCACAAAAGCTTTGCATTTGTTGCAAAATACATTTTTATCAAATTGAAAATTCAGCTTTTATGAGGGTGCAGGGTTGCTGTAAGAAAGGCATACCTTTCCAATCTGTCCCTGGGTCTAACGAAAAAAAGCCATAGCTGTAGACTCCAATGTGATTCCAGAAAAAGCAGTGTCATTATATGACAACTTAAAGCAAAAGGAAGGTGAAGGATCTAAAGCTGGAGAATTTAATGCCAGCAAGGGATGGTTTGATAATTTTAGAAAGAGGTTTGGCTTTTTAAATGTCAAGATAACATGAGAAGCAGCTTCTGCCAACCAAGAGGCAGCAGGTGAATTCCCAGAAGCCATTAAGAAAAACATTGAGGAGAAAGGATATCTGCTTGAACAGATTTTTAATGCAGACAAAATTGCCCTTCTGGAAAAAATTTTAAAAGCCACAAGGAACTTCTGTTGGTAGGGAAGAAAAGCAAGCACCAGGATTTAAGGCAGGAAGGAATAGGCTAACTACTATTTTGTGCAAGTGCAGTCGGGTTTATGATCAGGGCTGCCCTTATCTGTAAAGCTGCTAATCCCCAAGTCTTGAAAGGAAGAGATAAACACCAGCTGCCAGTCTTTAGGTTGTTGTACAACAAGAAGGCATGGACAACAAGAACCCTTTTTCTGGATTGCTTTCATCAATGCTTTGTCCCTGAAGTCAGAAAGTACCTTGCCAGTAAAGGATTGGTTTTTAAAGTTCTTTTGATATTGGATAATGCCCCTGGCCACCCCAAACCCTATGAGGTCGAAACTGAAGGCACTGAAGTAGTCTACTTGCCACCAAACACTACGTCTCTGAATTCAGCTTCTAGATTGGGGGTTGTAAGGACCTGGAAGGCTCATTACACACAGCACTCTGTGGAAAGGATGTCAGTACTATGGAGGACCCCAATAGAGGAACATCATGAAAGCCTAGAAGGCTCACACCATTGAAGATACCATCATTGTTATAGAAAAAGCTGTGAAAGCCATTAAGCCCCAAACAATAAATTCCTGCTGGAGAAAACTGTGTCCGAATGTTGTGTATGACTTCACAAGATTTATGACATAGCCAGTCAAGGAAATCTTGAAAGAGTTGGTGGACGTGCCAAAAAAAAAAAATAGTGGGAGGGGGAACAAAAGTCTGCTTGATAGAGATCAATGCTTCTGAACTGGTGCCAGGTGATGAGAAAGGAGTCCTAGAAGAAGCAAACCCATAAAACAAAGTGATGTTAGATAATCTAGCAGAAGGGTTCTTATTATTCAAGACTGCTTTTGACTTCGTTTACAACATAGACTCTTCCGTGATACAAGCACTAAAACTAAAGCAAATGGTGGAAGAAGGATTGGTACCACATAGAAACATTTTTAGAAAAATGAAAAAGCAAAAAAGTCTAATTACAATGCATTTCTTTAGCTACAATGAGTGTGCCTGCTTTTTCTGCCTCCTTTCCACCTCCTCCACCTCTTTTTCCTCTGCTACCCCTGAGACAGCAGGACCAATCCTTCCTCTTCCTCCTCCTCTTCAGCCTACTCAACATGAAAATGATGAGAATGAAGACCTTTATGATGATCCACTTTCACTTAATGACTAGTAAGTGTATTTTTCCTTCCTTAAAATTTTCTCTGAGCATTACTTATTCTTTCATTCTTCTTAGATTCTTCTTAATCCTTTGGTGAAAACTGAGACACAAAATGGCTGCAAATAAGCCCAAGGGTCAGAATTCTTTGGCTTTACACAAAGTCATCATGGTGGGCAGTGGTGGCGTGGGCAAGTCAGCTCTGACTCTACAGTTCATGTACGATGAGGTAAGTGCTAATTTTATAATGGATCAAAGTTTTTAAAAAATTGGTGTGTTTTTATCTTTTCTAGTTTGTGGAGGACTATGAGCCTACCAAAGCAGACAGCTATCGGAAGAAGGTAGTGCTAGATGGGGAGGAAGTCCAGATCGATATCTTAGATACAGCTGGGCAGGAGGACTACGCTGCAATTAGAGACAACTACTTCCGAAGTGGGGAGGGGTTCCTCTGTGTTTTCTCTATTACAGAAATGGAATCCTTTGCAGCTACAGCTGACTTCAGGTATGTCCTAGAGTAATGTTGTTGCTTGTGACTTAATATTTCTTTTTCATTTTCTCTTATCCAGGGAGCAGATTTTAAGAGTAAAAGAAGATGAGAATGTTCCATTTCTACTGGTTGGTAACAAATCAGATTTAGAAGATAAAAGACAGGTTTCTGTAGAAGAGGCAAAAAACAGAGCTGAGCAGTGGAATGTTAACTACGTGGAAACATCTGCTAAAACACGAGCTAATGTTGACAAGGTAACACGTGACTCTTTACTACTGCATCATGTTGCTTTATTTATCCTATTTTTTTTCTTTCTAGGTATTTTTTGATTTAATGAGAGAAATTCGAGCGAGAAAGATGGAAGACAGCAAAGAAAAGAATGGAAAAAAGAAGAGGAAAAGTTTAGCCAAGAGAATCAGAGAAAGATGCTGCATTTTATAATCAAAGCCCAAACTCCTTTCTTATCTTGACCATACTAATAAATATAATTTATAAGCATTGCCATTGAAGGCTTAATTGACTGAAATTACTTTAACATTTTGGAAATTGTTGTATATCACTAAAAGCATGAATTGGAACTGCAATGAAAGTCAAATTTACTTTAAAAAGAAATTAATATGGCTTCACCAAGAAGCAAAGTTCAACTTATTTCATAATTGCCTACATTTATCATGGTCCTGAATGTAGCGTGTAAGCTTGTGTTTCTTGGGCAGTCTTTCTTGAAATTGAAGAGGTGAAATGGGGGTGGGGAGTGGGAGGAAAGGTGACTTCCTCTGGTGTTTATTATAAAGCTTAAATTTTATATCATTTTAAAATGTCTTGGTCTTCTACTGCCTTGAAAAATGACAATTGTGAACATGATAGTTAAACTACCACTTTTTTTAACCATTATTATGCAAAATTTAGAAGAAAAGTTATTGGCATGGTTGTTGCATATAGTTAAACTGAGAGTAATTCATCTGTGAATCTGCTTTAATTACCTGGTGAGTAACTTAGAAAAGTGGTGTAAACTTGTACATGGAATTTTTTGAATATGCCTTAATTTAGAAACTGAAAAATATCTGGTTATATCATTCTGGGTGTGTTCTTACTGACACCAGGGGTCCGCTGCCCCATGTGTCCTGGTGAGAAAATATATGCCTGGCACAGCTTTTGTATAGAAAATTCTTGAGAAGTAACTGTCCGCTAGAAGTCTGTCCAAATTTAAAATGTGTGCCATATTCTGGTTCTTGAAAATAAGATTCCAGAGCTCTTTGATCGCTTTTAATAAACTGCAAGTTCATTTTAAATGAAGGGCCAGCATATATACTTGCAAGATAATTTTCAGCTGCAAGGATTCAGCACCAGTTATGTTTGAATGAACCCTCCTTTTCTCTGAGATTCTGGTCCCTGGAAATCCCTTTCTGCTAGTGGTGAGCATGTAAGTGTTAAGTTTTTAATCTGGGAGCAGGGCATAGGAAGAAAATGTCAGTAGTGCTAATGCATTTTGCACTAGAACGCTTCGGGAAAATATTCATGCTTGCCATCTGTTCATTTCTAAATTTATATTCATAAAGTTACAGTTTGATACAGGAATTATTAGGAGTAATTCTTTTCTGTTTCTGTTTATAATGAAGAACACTGTAGCTACATTTTCAGAAGTTAACATCAAGCCATCAAACCTGGGTATAGTGCAGAAAACGTGGCACACACTGACCACACATTAGGCTGTGTCACCATTGTGTGGTGTACCTGCTGGAAGAATTCTAGCATGCTACTTGGGGACATAATTTCAGTGGGAAATATGCCACTGACCGATTTTTTTTTTTTCCTCTTTGCAGTGGGGCTAGGACAGTTGATTCAACAAAGTATTTTTTTCTTTTTTCTCAGTCCTAATTTGAACAGGTCAAAGATGTGTTCAGGCATTCCAGGTAACAGGTGTGTATGTAAAGTTAAAAATAGGCTTTTTAGGAACTCACTCTTTAGATATTTACATCCAGCTTCTCATGTTAAATATTTGTCCTTAAAGGGTTTGAGATGTACATCTTTCATTTCGTATTTCTCATAGGCTATGCCATGTGCGGAATTCAAGTTACCAATGTAACACTGGCCAGCGGGCCCAGCAATCTCCATGTGTACTTATTACAGTCTTATTTAACCAGGGGTCCTAACCACTAACATTGTGACTTTGCTTTGAGACCTTTCCTCTCCTGGGTACTGAGGTGCTATGAAGCCAACTGACAAAGATGCATCACGTGTCTTAGGCTGATGCCACTACCCGATTTGTTTATTTGCAATTTGAGCCATTTAAAGACCAATAAACTTCCTTTTTTAAAATGTTTGTGGTGTTACTTGATGTTTACAATGTA